GGATTACAGGTGTGAGCCACTGCGCCCAGCCCTGCTATTTGTTTTCTACTGGTCTTATCTTTTCTTTGTTCCTTTTCCTTCTTTTTTTGAATTCTTTTTGAGCAAGTAGTTTGTGTTGTGGTTGTTGTTTGAGACAGGGTCTGGCTCTGTCACCCAGGCTGGAGTGCAGTGGCGCAATCCAGGCTCACTGCAACCTCTGCCTCCCGGCTCAAGCGATCCTCCTACCTCAGCCTCCCAAGTAGCTGGGACAACAGGCTCATGTCACCACACCCAGCTAATTTTCCTATTTTTTTTTTTTAATAGAAATGAGGTTTTATGTTGCCGAAGCTGGTCTCCAATTCCTGAGTCATTAGCCACGCCCGGCTAATTTTTGTATTTTTAGTGGAGACGGGGTTTCACCACGTTGGCCAGGCTGGTCTTGAACCCTTGACCTCGGGTGATCCACCCGCCTCGGCCTCCCAGAGTGTTGGGATTACAGGCGTGAACCACCGTGTCCCGCCCAAATAATAATATACTATTAATACTTCACATGTAACTTAAGAACCTTACAATACATATTCTCATGTTATTTTGTAATAGTATAAATGTGTATTTCCATTATCCCCCTTCACTTTTTGCTATTGGTGTCATGCATTTTACTTCTACAAGTTATAGAGTCCACAACAGATAGTTCTTGTTTCTACTTTAGTCAGCTGGGCTGGGCGTGGTCCTGCGAGGAGGTGGGCGGGGCGCACTGTGGGGCGGGGCCGGTGGGGACGTGGGCGGGGCGCATTGAGGGGAGGGGCCTGCGGGGAGGTGGGGTGGGCCCACTGTGGGGCGGAGCCGGGGCCTGCCGGGGGCGGGGGGTGTTGGGAGGGGCGCCCCGAGGGGCGGGGCCGGGCCGCCGTCGGTTCCCACGGCAACCGACTCAACAGTAAGGCCCCGCGGGCGTCCTGGCCGCCATGTGCACCGTAGTGGACCCTCGCATTGTCCGGAGATACCTACTCAGGCGGCAGCTCGGGCAGGGGGTGAGTGCCTGGGGGTGCGTCCGCGCGCCGAGGGGCGCGGCAGATCTGCGGAGAGAGGACCTGCGGGGCGCGGCCGGTCCCCTCGGAGGCCTGTTCCGTCACACACTGGCGTCCTGCCTCCTCCGTAGGCGGGAGAGGTGGTCTGGAGCCCCTTCGTGCCTCAGTTTCCTCATGGGGTAACACGATCCTGACTCCCAGGAACCTGGCTCCTGGAGGCAGGTGACAGCCAGGGCCGCCAGAGGCCTCAGGCAGAGGGATCCTGGCGCCCCACTCCCCACGCGTCCACAGTCGCCCGCTTCCCGGGTGCACACGACGCTCTGGGGAGGCTGGGCCCGCGCCCGGGTCACTGAGAGGAAGGGCGGACCCCAGGCTCAGGAGCACAGGGGCGAGGCCCGAGAAGGGCCTGAGCGGTTATGGGGTGGGCGCAGAGTGAAGGGCAGAGCCTTGTGTATCTGTGTGTGTGTGTGAGCATGTAAGCCTGTGTGTGTGTGCGTGGGTGTGTGGGGGGGTGTTCGAGGGTGCCATGGGGGAGGGGAGGAAGAGCCTTCCAGGCAGTGCAGACGGTAAGTGCGTAGGCCCAGTGCAGGGTTGTGTATGTGCAACTGGATAGGAGATGGAGAGAGACAGGTGAGTGGTGAGGGTCCGATCGTGTGGGAGCTTTGGGGAACTTCCAAGACTTTGGTTTTTACTGTTGCTGAGGCTGGGAGCTGTAGCAGCTGCTGGTGTCACTTTACAAGGCCCACCCCTGTGCTGAGGACCTACCGTGGGTGTGCACGGGAGCGGCAGACGGAGATGAGTTAAGGGGTTAGCGTAGCCACGCAGCGAGAGATGCCAGAGGCTGGGACCAGGGTGGGGGCAGAAGAGACCGTGGCAGGGGCTAGATTCTGGAGGAATCTGAAGGTAGGGCCAATGGGATTGGGGGTGGATGGGGTGGCTGGCCCTGTGTGACGGCACTCCTTCCCAGGCCTATGGCATTGTGTGGAAGGCAGTGGACCGGAGGACTGGTGAGGTCGTGGCCATCAAGAAAATCTTTGATGCTTTTAGGGATAAGACAGATGCCCAGGTGAGTGTGTGGGGAGAAGCGTGGGAGAGGATCCACCCACACACCTGTGTTTCTGTCTCTTCAGAGAACATTCCGGGAAATCACGCTCCTCCAGGTGAGTGGCCTGGGCCCTCCAGTCCAATCCCCGGCCTTCCAGCCGCCTCCGACTCTCTCCCCAGGAGTTTGGGGACCATCCCAACATCATCAGCCTCCTTGACGTGATCCGGGCAGAGAACGACAGGGACATTTACCTGGTGTTTGAGTTTATGGGTGAGTGAGGCCCCGGCCAGCGCCCCAGCCCCACCCCCGACTGCAGTGCGCACCCTCTCTGCAGACACTGACCTGAACGCAGTCATCCGGAAGGGCGGCCTGCTGCAGGACGTCCACGTGCGCTCCATCTTCTACCAGCTCCTGCGGGCCACCCGGTTCCTCCACTCGGGGCACGTTGTGCACCGGGACCAGAAGGTGCGGTTCCCCCGCCCCCGCTATGCCACGTGCCCCGGGGCCTCAGCCTGCCTCCTCTCTGCAGCCGTCCAATGTGCTCCTGGATGCCAACTGCACAGTGAAGCTGTGTGACTTTGGCCTGGCCCGCTCCCTGGGCGACCTCCCCGAGGGGCCTGAGGACCAGGCCGTGACAGAGTACGTGGCCACACGCTGGTACCGAGCACCGGAGGTGCTGCTCTCTTCGCACCGGTAATAGCGAGACATCCCCAACCCCCCCTCCATCTCTCCATGCCTACACCGCTTCCTGCCCCAGATACACCCTTGGGGTGGACATGTGGAGTCTGGGCTGTATCCTGGGGGAGATGCTGCGGGGGAGACCCCTGTTCCCCGGCACGTCCACCCTCCACCAGCTGGAGCTGATCCTGGAGACCATCCCACCGCCATCTGAGGAGGGTGAGCCAGGCTGCTGGGGCTGGGCACCGGGATGCCTGGGTCACACCACCTTCTGCTGCCCCAGACCTCCTGGCTCTCGGCTCAGGCTGCCGTGCCTCTGTGCTGCACCAGCTGGGGTCCCGGTGAGTGGGGGCACTTCGGTGAGGGTGACAGGGGGCCCTGGAGACGACACACGGCAGCCCACAGGCCACGACAGACGCTGGATGCCCTCCTACCGCCAGACACCTCCCCAGAGGCCTTGGACCTCCTTAGGCGACTCCTGGTGTTCGCCCCGGACAAGCGGTTAAGCGCGACCCAGGCACTGCAGCACCCCTACGTGCAGAGGTGGGGGTGGGAGAGAGTCCCCCAAGTGCGGGAGCCCGGGCCCCACCTCCCTGGCTCCCTGCAGGTTCCACTGCCCCAGCGACGAGTGGGCACGAGAGGCAGATGTGCGGCCCCGGGCACACGAAGGGGTCCAGCTCTCTGTGCCTGAGTACCGCAGCCGCGTCTATCAGGTGCTCCGGCTCTCGACCCCTATCATCCCCTGTGTGACCTCTGAGCACCCTTCCCCTCCCGCAGATGATCCTGGAGTGTGGAGGCAGCAGCGGCACCTCGAGAGAGAAGGGCCCGGAGGGTGTCTCCCCAAGCCAGGCACACCTGCACAAACCCAGAGCCGACCCTCAGCTGCCTTCTAGGACACCTGTGCAGGGTCCCAGACCCAGGCCCCAGAGCAGCCCAGGCCATGACCCTGCCGAGCACGGTGTGTGATCTTTGCTGGCCGCCCACGCGGAGCTGACCCCGGGGTTGACCCACTGACCCCACAGAGTCCCCCCGTGCAGCCAAGAACGTTCCCAGGCAGAACTCCGCTCCCCTGCTCCAAACTGCTCTCCTAGGGAATGGGGAAAGGCCCCCTGGGGCGAAGGAAGCGCCCCCCTTGACACTCTCGCTGGTAAGTCATGGTGGGGCGGGCACAGGAGGGACTTTCAGTGACCCTGTGACATGGCCCTTCCCAGGTGAAGCCAAGCGGGAGGGGAGCTGCGCCCTCCCTGACCTCCCAGGCTGCGGCTCAGGTGGCCAACCAGGCCCTGATCCGGGGTGACTGGAACCGGGGCGGTGGGGTGAGGGTGGCCAGCGTACAACAGGTAAGCCCGGCCCAGTCTGCCCCCGTCCCCTCATCCTCCTTTCCCCTTTCCCCTTCCCCCCTGCTTTTCCCTCCCTTCCCCATGCTTCCCATTGCCCCTCCAATGTCCAGTTCAAATCTCTCGAGGACCTCAAGGCCTCCCCTCCACTGCACCCCCTCTGATGGCCCCTTTATGTGACCCTCAACTGTACACAGGTCCCTCCCCGGCTTCCTCCGGAGGCCCGGCCCGGCCGGAGGATGTTCAGCACCTCTGCCTTGCAGGGTGCCCAGGGGGGTGCCAGGGCTTTGCTTGGAGGCTACTCCCAAGCCTACGGGACTGTCTGCCACTCGGCACTGGGCCACCTGCCCCTGCTGGAGGGGCACCATGTGTGAGCCGCCCTACTCCCTTCACCTGGCCCTCTGTTCCTGCCCCAGCCCCTTCCCCAGACCCCTCTCCAGTCTCCTGCACCCCTTAGCCCTCCCTGCTTTGCCTGGCCCGTTGAAGTTCCAGGGAGCTTGCCCGGGTCTCCTCGGGGGAGCAGATGAGGGCCCTGCCCCCGCCCCACTGACTTCCTCCAATAAAGTCATGTCTGCCCCCAACCTAAGCAGCCATCGTTCCTCCCCTCCCCTCT